TAGTAGGCATTCCACAGATCCTTGTGATATGGACAGGAGACAGGGAAATACTGGGTAGAAGAGGGTGGTTCCCTGGCAAAGGCCCCACCCTCAAGCCTGGGTACCCATGGCCCTAAATGAGGACAGCCATTCCTGTTTTCATCCCTAAAAAGTTGCCTTTTGGCCTGCCATGTCCCCTATCCTGTACCCATATAAACCCTGAACCCCAGGCTCCAGGCTCCAGAAGCAGACGGGGAGACAAGAAGATGAGCAGACATGAATGGCAGAAAAGCACGGCAAAGAAGGAGAGAAGAGAAGGAACATTGGGAGGAATTCGACTGGAGACGATCTGAAAACTGGCCACTGGATGGCCAAACTCCAGGGGAAGATCATCTTCCCACTCCATCCCCTGTCCAGCTCCCCATCCATCCTACTTAGAGCCACCTCCACCACTCAATAAAACCCCTGCATTCATCCTGCAAATCCATGTGTGACCTGATCCCTCCGGGATGCTGGACAAGAGCTCGGGATACAGGAAACTGTCACACTGGCCCTCTGCCCTGGCAAAAAGGGAGAGGGTCCACTAAGCTGGTTAACGCTTAAGCTGTCCACGGATGGCAAGGCTGAAAGACTGCACTGTTTCAGTGCCTACTCGGGCTTTGGAAGTCACAGACACCGACCCCGGGATGCTGTCATGGGGCTGGGGCCCAAAAGTGCTCACCCTGGTTCCTGCACCTGCCTGTCTGCGTGCTCCCCTTCCCATAAGGGGTTTTAGCTTGGGGTGGCTGAAGAGAGAGCCACACCCCTGTTGCACATCCTGTGAGGGGGCCAGGGAATTCTCCTGTTCCACTTAGTAGTATCTTAGGCCTTCAGTGGAAGGAAACAGCATGTTCCACGCCCTGTAGCATCCAAGAAGCTGCAAGTCCTCCCTCCTCACCCCAAGAGCATTTCTCACACCCACACCACACACCTCACTTTGCTGTTGGCTGTGGTTATTTTTTTCTCTAACTAAGCACATCTAAACCATGCCTAGTTGTGGTTCTTCAGTCAGGGTCAAGTGGTGTTAGCAATCACATCAGCACCAAATGGCTCAGGATGCTCTGGTTTCAAAGCTTATAAAACAGAGGGTGATTCCCTTGGGACTCACTCAGCTCGGCTCCGAAAAGCAAAGGCCAGAAGGCAGCAGTGAGCCTGGGTCCCTGCTGTGTAGGGAGACTCAGGGGCTGGGAAGAAGGATGGAATCAGAAATGCTGAAGGTTTACGTGAGCTTTGCACCGAGCGCCTCCGAACCACTGCCTCTGGGCTCAACAGAACACAGGGGTAAGTCTCCATGAACTTCTCAAAAAGAAAACGCAGGTTAACTTGTTTTCTATTCTACCAACAGATTAATATTAAGATTGGAAGTTTGTGTCTTTTGCTGGATATTGGAAATTGAATGTAATGGCAACAGAATTTATAAAGAGTTGCTGTGGAGGATGTTTCTATGGTGAAACAGAAAAACACAACTGTGAGTTTTATTTTGACTTCAGTAACATTTATTATTTGTGACTTTTTTTTTCTTTTATATGCAGTTTCTGTGGAAAGAGATTTTAAAGCAGCAGTCCCAAATAGTCAAAATGCTACTATCTCTGTACCTCCATTGACTTCTGTTTCTGTAAAGCCTCAGCTTGGCTGTACTGAGGATTATTTGCTTTCCAAATTACCATCTGATGGCAAAGAAGTACCATTTGTGGTGCCCAAGTTTAAGTTATCTTACATTCAACCCAGGACACAAGAAACTCCTTCACATCTGGAAGAACTTGAAGGTAAACAATAAAATAGCAGTATTTAAAAATCGTGTTATAAACTTTTAGAAACATTTGCTTTCAGGATCTGCCAGAGCATCTTTTGGAGATCGAAAGGTAGAACTTTCCAGTTCATCCCAGCACGGACCTAGCTATGATGTGTATAACCCATTCTATATGTATCAGCACATTTCACCTGATTTGAGTCGACGCTTTCCTCCCCGTTCAGAAGTGAAGAGACTGTATGGATCGGGTATGAAGATCTTTTGTGCTTTTCCTCTCTGTAAAATATATACTTTTCTCATATCCCTTTGTAGTTTGTGATTTAAGGACGAACAAACTTCCCGGTTCCCCTGGGCTAAGCAAATCTATGTTTGATCTTACAAACTCATCTCAGCGATTCATCCAGGTGAATTATCTACATAAATTTAATTATATGTGAATTTCTGACTAAAGAATAATTTTATTTATAGAGACATGATTCATTGTCCAGTGTACCCAGTAGTTCTTCTTCAAGGAAAAATTCTCAGGGGAGTAACAGAAGCCTGGGTAAGGAATAAAGTATCCTACTTTTATACTCTATTTGAAACATCTTTGTCCTTTTATAATTCAGATACAATTACTCTATCAGGAGATGAAAGGGACTTTGGGAGACTGAATGTGAAATTGTTTTATAATTCTTCAGTAGAACAGATCTGGATCACAGTTTTACAGGTAAATTAGTATAGTTAATACCAGCTTTTATTTAAAATTCAAACTGTATTTTTAATTTTTTTAGTGCAGAGATTTAAGTTGGCCCTCTAGTTATGGAGACACTCCTACTGTTTCTATAAAAGGAATACTTACATTGCCCAAACCAGTGCATTTCAAATCTTCAGCCAAGGAAGGTTCCAACGTAAGTGGCTGTTTGTATTTGAATTTCTTTTCTATATTTTATGTTTTCTTGTTTTTTTTTTAAGGCTATTGAATTTATGGAAACGTTTGTATTTGCTATTAAACTTCAAAATCTACAAACTGTAAGACTTGTATTTAAGATTCAAACCCAGACTCCCAGGAAGAAAACCATTGGAGAATGCTCAATGTCACTCAGAACCCTTAGCACACAGGAAATGGATTACTCTTTGGATATAACACCACCTTCAAAAATTTCTGTAAGCGATAATAGTATGTTAAGAGTATTTCATAACTACCAAATGACACTTTTTTGATATGCAGGTTTGCCATGCAGAACTTGAATTGGGGACTTGTTTTCAAGCAGTAAATAGCAGAATTCAGTTACAAATTCTTGAGGCACGGTACCTTCCAAGCTCATCAACACCTCTGACTTTGAGTAAGTATATCAGTGGTTCAAAGTAGAATCTTCATTTTATAAACCAATATTTCTAATTTTTTAGGTTTTTTCGTGAAGGTGGGAATGTTTAGCTCGGGAGAGTTGATTTATAAGAAAAAGACACGCTTACTGAAGGCCTCCAATGGAAGAGTCAAGTGGGGAGAGACTATGATTTTTCCACTTATACAGAGTGAAAAAGAAATTGTTTTTCTCATTAAGCTTTACAGTCGAAGCTCTGTAAGAAGAAAACACTTTGTGGGCCAGGTTAGTAGGAGTTTTTATCCTTCCTTATATTTAGTTAAATGATTGTACATACTTTCCTTTACAGATTTGGATAAGTGAAGACAGTAATAACATTGAAGCAGTGAACCAGTGGAAAGAGACAGTAATAAATCCAGAAAAGGTTGTTATCAGGTGGCACAAATTAAATCCATCTTGAAGACTTCACACATTAATTTGGTGAAGAACTTGACATTCTTTTAGAAGACTTATGATTTCAATTTGCTACCAATGAGAAGAGGCAAATCAACAAATTTGTCAATTTATGGGGGCTATAATTATGGTATATAATGTATCTGATAGAAAATTTGATAAGAAAATGTAATGAATTTTATCAGATATCCAAAGTAAAGGAAATGTTTTAAAACTGCAACAAGAGACACAGACAGTAAAATCAAAGTATTATTAGGATGACTAAATAAATTATAAAGTCTGTGAGAATATCAACCATAGATAGTTCTTTCTATATTATGTTTTCGCTTTTGTATTTTAAGCTTTACTTAGATATTCAAAACCTGGTATATCAAGTCTCTGTTAGTACTATTGGCATTTAGAAGACTTTACCATTATTTCAGTGCTAGGCATTATTGATTAGGTCTTGGCTCCACTGTTTACCTCTTGCTATGTATTTTCTCCCGGTAAAAATGAATTGAACCATTTCAACTATTTTCTATATTTGGAGAAAGTTTGTGCCCTGTGTTTTATAATTTTTTTACCCATAAGACATCACATTATCCCTTTGTAAGCTACTTATCTCCAAAAAACTTCAGAAATAGAAAACTACATTTTGGCAGGAATAATTGAAAACACCAGAAGGTTGAAGTTTAATTGGAAACCCAGAATATACATACTTTGCTGTTTTCTTCCCTCAAATATTTTACTATTTGTTTTATTTGGAGTTAAAATAAGAGTATCATCCATATGGTCCATCCTAATTCACAGAATTAAATGAGCTTAAATAGAAAATTCAGTATTTTATGATAATCACTTCGTTTTTAGTTTTTAAAATTTAGATTATTCTATAATTTACCGTGTTTGAGTATTTTCTCATTTTTTTCATAACCATACCTGATTATACTGTGTAACAAATATTTTCTATTGCAGTTTTCTTTCCAGTACTTATTAGAACTCAGTATTTGGAAATAATTTCAGCTTAATTGACCATAAGAACTGTGGCCAAAAAGAACAGTTTTTTGGAGAGGCAGATGACATTATACCTGATTTTAGAAAATCTCACTTTATTTTTGCTAATAAGTAGACTAAGTGCTCTGTGTTCTCAGTCTTCCCTTTTTTTCTGCCCCCATTCTTACTTTGTCCCAGGCATGCAGAGAAAGATGGTGATATTTTAGGCCAGGAGTATACCTTGCTATAACCTAAGCATGCCTTCTTTATTCCAGCTCCTATGTTCTGTGTATATCATTAACATTTTCCCAAATAAACACTTAATTCTCTTTTCCCTAGGTGCCATCTCCTCAAGCTACAAAATGTCCACATCTTATATCCCCTTTGCTTCTACTGCTCTGATTTTGTGGTACCAGTACTCTCTGCCACTGAACATTTTGAAATATTTTTGTTTTAGATTTGCAAAAAATGACATATAGGTCAGTACTCACATGGATTTTTAAGATAAATCACCTGTGTGATAATATTTTGAATCTGAGACGAATACAACTTTTAAAAATTGTTTTTAAAAATAGACTTTTTTTTTTAGAGCAGTTGTAGGTTAACAGAAAAATTGAGAGGAAGATAGAGATTTCCTTTCTCCCCTGACAAAGCCCTCAACAGCCTCCCAGGCTATCAGTATCCTGCACCACAATGGTACATTTGTTACAATCAATGAACCTACTCTGAAACATCATTATCATCCAAAGTTCATGGTTTACATTAGAGTCCCCTCTTGGTGTTATACATGCTAGAGGACAAATATATGATGATATGTATGCATCATTATAATATAGTATAGTTTCGCTGCCCTAAACATCCTCTGCAAATGCAACTATTTTAATGGGTACCAAAGAAGTAAATGTATTTACTGGCTTTTAGATAATAAATAACGGGCTTTATTGTTTATTTTAAAAGCTACAATTTGTTTTAGCTGGTTTCTCTGTTCTATTAATGCTTTGAATTTCCAAATTTAATATATGTAGTCATGCATTTAACTTAATATTTAATTATTTGATTTATTTAATTTTCTATATTCTTACAATGTATGTATGATGTATAATTTAAGGGAAAGCTATGACTTCTCAGTTTCTTAGAATCCTAGGTAAATAAAACAATAAAAAGAAAACCCTTACATTTAAAAGAGCTTTCAGGTACAGAAGTATTGATACAACTAAGATCCTAAATGTTTTAATTAGTGTTTACTTAAGCCTTTTTCAGGTGAGGAGGTACTAATGCTGGTTATTTCCTTGAAGCTTTATGTGGACCTATAAATAAAAATCCAATCTCCTGCTAATAGGTATGCATATTGTGAGAAAAACGTTAGGAGCTGGTAGTAAAAAATGAGATTCTATGCCAAAATAACTTCTCTTCATATTTGCCTAGGCATTTCTTGACCTTTACCCACTTACGCAAGGAGAAGGAAATCATAATGATGTCATGTGATCAAAGGAAACCATGGAAGGGTTCACGCTGATAGCTGATAGCTTTTACAGTGCTCATTCCTAACAGTGGATTTACTTGTAAGCTTTCAGATCAACACAAATAGCTGCAGCCTGGGTTAAAATATAACATCACTATTTGGCTTTTGTTTTGCATGATTTTTAAAAGCAGTACTCCTAGGGAAATGGCCTCTGAAGTATATCAGTTTCATCTCTTACCAAGACTGTTAAGAAGAAACTAGTGGGATTTTGAACAAGTTATATAATTGTGGTCTGAAAAGACCCTAAACTGAAGTTCTGTTTAAATATAGTTACATGAATTTCTCTGATACTAATGTACTCAACAGCCAGGTATAAACTATATCTCCTAGTAACATTTTCCATTTTTGTTTAATCAAATACTTGCTTATGAAGGATTTCAGAAATTTGTAATAAATGTCAGCTTTTGATAGCATAGCAGTAATTGACATTTCAAAAATATATATTTCTTTCTGTGTTTGGTTGGGTGTAATGAGGAAAATACCTGATAAAATGTCTGAAGACACTTTCTAATGTTATCTTGGTGCATAAGCTGTAATTTTTATTCAAAATTAAATTTCAAATGTTTGCAGTTTTGGCTAAAACATTGAGTTGAAAGAATTATGAAAAGTGGGCCCATATGAAGTACCATGTTCATTTTGAAATATAGATTTAAGATTTAGAAATATATTAAAAGAGTTAATGGAGCCTCCTAAATTGGATTTTATTTTGTGGGTGAAGAATTGTAGGAAGATGAATGTGGCCTACAGTTTTAGTAATCTCCTAGTGGAGTTTTTTTTAACTTAGTACTTTTTTAGTTTTAAGTTTTTTAATCTATAAAAAATGTGATTTCTATAAACCATGATTACAATAAATAATTATATTAAACTGTAGGACTCTCATAATGGCAGTAGATGTCTAGAAA